CACCCGGCCCTGCTGCCATGCCCTTTGTCATGTGCTGTCCCGGCCCTCCCCTCACCTCATTCATTCCTGGAATCCCTGCCCCTTGCTCCAGGGACTGTGCCCCTCCCATGATGTTCTGGGGTGGCCAGAACGTGGCTGCCTGGGCTCTGTGGAGCTGTGCCTCAGCATCCTGACAGCCGTATGTGGTCAGCATGGGTGGCCACACTCCCTCCCCTGGACCACCCGTGTTTGCATTGGGGTGAAAGAGGATGGGGTGTAATTACTTGATTACTTCTGGTCAGACTCTGTCCTCGGGGCCCCAAGCCACAGGGGAATGGATTCTCCCTGGGTAGTGGCCCCTGACTTTGCCCTCAAACCTTTAGAAAGTTTCCTGTGGGGCTTGGACTGCAGGACCCCATAAAAGCCACCACTGAGGGACACTGGGCCTTCATAGCCACAAAAGGTCTTTTGGTGCCAGCCGACAGTGGGCATGCGCCCCCCTGCCCCACGCCGCCCTTTCCTGGGTGCCAAGCTCTTTCCAAGCGACATTTGCGTCCATCTGGGCTGCCTCGTCCTAGCCTGGCTGCTCAAGCTCTAACTAAGGCAGCCTCTGGCCTCCCTCCCCAGGCCCAGGGCAGGAGCTGGCTGCTGGCCAGCGGTTGTCTTCTGGGTCGGTGGGGGTGGAGTCTGGCTGGTCTGTCCTCCACCCTTTCCGCCGCCTGGCAAGTCCTGAGCTGCACCTCATTGCCCGGCCAAAGGGCAGAGACACGAGCGACTGGGGGCACCTCTGGTGACCAAGACCGGGCTGCGCTCCAAAGAGGCCGTTGGGCCTGGAGTGGGGTTGGGGGGTCCGAGAGGAGTTGGGTGACATCCCCCACCCCATCCCGGGTCCAGCTGTTTCAGCCCCTCTCGGCGCGCCGATACTATTAGCCCCACCCGTCCTCCATCGAGTCCCGTGCCGCTCCCAAACGGCACGATAAGCCCCACAGGGAGTGCGCCATAGGCCGGGGCGCGTCACGGGGTCGGGGCGGGGCGGAGTCCGGACGTCGGGAGCAGGATGGCGGCGGAGCAGGACCCCGAGGCGCGCGCGGCGGCGCGGCCGCTGCTCACTGACCTCTACCAGGCCACCATGGCGTTGGGCTATTGGCGCGCGGGCCGGGCGCGGGACGCCGCCGAGTTCGAGCTCTTCTTCCGCCGCTGCCCGTTCGGCGGCGCCTTCGCCTTGGCCGCCGGCTTGCGCGACTGTGTGCGCTTCCTGCGCGCCTTCCGCCTGCGGGACGCCGGTAGTCCCCCGTCCGCGCGACGAGCCCCCCACCGCTGGTCTCAGCGCAGTTACCTCGTTTCCAGACGTGCAGTTCCTGGCCTCGGTGCTGCCCCCAGACACGGATCCTGCGTTCTTCGAGCACCTTCGGGCCCTCGACTGCTCCGAGGTGACGGTGCGAGCCCTGCCCGAGGGCTCCCTCGCCTTCCCCGGAGTGAGTAGGGGTAAGCGGGCGGCGCGGCGGCCGCCGAGCGCGGAGCTGACTTCTCTCCCCGCAGGTGCCGCTCCTGCAGGTGTCCGGGCCGCTCCTGGTGGTGCAGCTGCTGGAGACACCGCTGCTCTGCCTGGTCAGCTACGCCAGGTGGGCTGCGGGCCACTGGCAGGGAGCGTGGGCCTGGGACCCCCTGACTCTTGGCTCCCCACAGCCTGGTGGCCACCAACGCAGCGCGGCTTCGCTTGATCGCAGGGCCAGAGAAGCGGCTGCTAGAGATGGGCCTGAGGCGGGCTCAGGGCCCCGATGGGGGCCTGACAGCCTCCACCTACAGCTACCTGGGCGGTGAGTGTCTGGTGCGGGGCAAGGCAAGGGCCAGGTCCCCCAATCCCACCGCCTTCCTCCCCAGGCTTCGACAGCAGCAGCAACGTGCTAGCGGGCCAGCTGCGAGGTGTGCCGGTGGCCGGGACCCTGGCCCACTCCTTCGTCACTTCCTTTTCAGGCAGCGAGGTGCCCCCTGACCCGGTCAGTCCCTCCTCTAAACCCTGCTGTCTCCAGGCCCCCATTCTTCACCGACTCTGTTCCACAGATGTTGGCGCCAGCAGCTGGTGAGGGCCCTGGGGTGGACCTGGCGGCCAAAGCCCAGGTGTGGCTGGAGCAGGTGTGTGCCCACCTGGGGCTGGGGGTGCAGGAGCCGCATCCAGGCGAGCGGGCAGCCTTTGTGGCCTATGCCTTGGCTTTTCCCCGGGCCTTCCAGGGCCTCCTGGACACCTACAGCGTGTGGAGGTGAGCCCGGGCACTTTAGGGGTGGGCTCAGCGCAGCCTCTGACTCCCTTATCTATTTCTGCAGGAGTGGTCTCCCCAACTTCCTAGCAGTCGCCCTGGCCCTGGGAGAGCTGGGCTACCGGGCAGTGGGCGTGAGGCTGGACAGTGGTGACCTGCTACAGCAGGCTCAGGAGATCCGCAAGGTCTTCCGAGCTGCTGCAGCCCAGTGAGTTTCCCGGGGAGGAGGTGTGCCTGGTGTGGCCCCCACCCTTTCTCCACCCACGCGGCAGGTTCCAGGTGCCCTGGCTGGAGTCAGTCCTCATCGTAGTCAGCAACAACATTGACGAGGAGGCGCTGGCCCGACTGGCCCAGGAGGTGGGGTGGATGAGTGGGTAGGCGGAGGGTGGCTGGGCTCACGGCCACCCCCTTCCCCACCCAGGGCAGTGAGGTGAATGTCATTGGCATTGGCACCAGTGTGGTCACCTGCCCCCAACAGCCTTCCCTGGGTGGCGTCTATAAGGTAGGGACAGTGTCGGGGGCCCAGGTGGGGGCGGACCAGCCAGCTCAACGCCCTCTTCCTGCAGCTGGTGGCCGTGGGGGGCCAGCCACGAATGAAGCTGACCGAGGACCCCGAGAAGCAGACGTTGCCTGGGAGCAAGGCTGCTTTCCGGCTCCTGGGCTCTGACGGTGAGGCCCTCCCATCCCCCCTGCTGTCCACCGGCCCCCGCTTATTCTTGCCCCGTCCACACAGGGTCTCCACTCATGGACATGCTGCAGTTAGCAGAAGAGCCAGTGCCACAGGCTGGGCAGGAGCTGAGGGTGTGGCCTCCAGGGGCCCAGGAGCCCTGCACCGTGAGGCCAGCCCAGGTGGAGCCACTACTGCGGCTCTGCCTCCAGCAGGGACAGGTGGCTGCCCCACCGCCCTCATCCTGACCCCCCAAGCTTCTCTTTCCTTACCTCCTCCCTGCAGCTGTGTGAGCCGCTCCCATCCCTGGCAGAGTCTAGAGCCTTGGCCCAGCTGTCCCTGAGCCGACTCAGCCCTGAGCACAGGCGGCTGCGGAGCCCTGCACAGTACCAGGTTGGGGGGAGGCCCACCCTGTCATTCTGCCCTGCCCACCGCTCCTGTCCTCTGCTCCCTGCAGGTGGTGCTGTCCGAGAGGCTGCAGGCCCTGGTGAACAGTCTGTGTGCGGGGCAGTCCCCCTGAGACTCGGAGCGGGGCTGACTGGAAACAACACGAATCACTCACTTTTCCCCACAGCTTGTCCTGTGTTGTTTGTGTCGTTTGTTCA